GTAGAGGCGGGGTTTTGCCATGTTGGCCATGCTGGTCTTGAAGTCCTGGCCTCAGGTGATCCGACCACCTCGGCCTCCCAAAGTGCTGGGATTACAGGTGTAAGCCACAGCGCCTGGCCAGAGACCAGGTCTCTTCAAACAAAAAAACAAACAAAACCCCTAAATATTGACAATGTCATCTGTGGATTCTACCCAGGAAATAACCCACATTAAAATGATGGTTTGTGAGGGTCGGCAGGGGTATAGTGTATTTCATCCAAAAACATAACAAATGTGTGATCCAATTATAATAGCAATTATGGGAAAAGCTGTCGGTGACTGATAAGGAGTTATAAAAGAAAAGACTCAAATTTACACAGGCTTTTCAAAAGATCATAATCCTGCTATTGGAGGTGGAAGTCTTCTAGACACTAACAAGGTGGAGAGAAATCTCCATGTGGAGGCCCAGATTAAACATCTCCCATCAAAGTGGAACTCGTCAAATGTCCTAAGACACCTAAGGCCGTCCCCAGGCGCCCTGACAATAAAAGGTAACCAGAACACGAGAGAAATTACTCTGGGAGTACCTTTCACATTCAAGGTGTGCAGTAGGAAATTTATAAATTGGCATCTGGCTCGTCCATTCATTTCTCATTGGTGTGGTTCACGTGTGCTTGCAAAGGTCAGACTTCTGCCCTTCGAATGTCCTCTCTCCCTCTCCCACAGAAAACACCCACATGTGGGTCCTTGTTTAAAGCAGAAAGTCCTAGTCCTTAGCTTTTAGTGAGGTGGATGTCATCAGGCCTGGGTTGGCATCCTGTTTTTTACCATGGCAAGTCATATGCGCCCTTAAGCATTCCTGCTTTTGGTCCAAGCTTCCTGCGTGGGAATACTGCGGTCCTCCTTTCAGGCAGCTGTGAATGACAAACGGTCGCTGGCTGCCGTGACACCCATTGTCCCGCGAGAGTGCCCTAGCTGGGCCCCAGTGCACTCGAGGCGGTCCCTGCTCGGGTGCCCCTCCCACAGGCAGGCGCCGTTGCCGACCAAACGCCCAGGTTCACCCAACGCCAGAGGCTCGTCCTCAATTCCCGCGAGGCCCCCGGAGGTGCTGGGGTCCCTGCAGGGCCGGGCCACCTGCCGTGGAGCTCAGGCCGCGCCAGAATCGGATCCGGGAAGCTGCGCGCCATGAGCAGCTCCCTGCGGCCGGGCCCCAGCCGCTGGCGGCGGGCGGCCAGCATCGTCCTGGCGGCTGGCTGGTCGCGCCCGGAGACCGCCACCCCGCCGTCGCGCCCGCCGCCGGCCGAGGGCTTCCGGCTGCTGCTGCTGCAGCGCTCCCCGCACCAAGGCTTCATGCCGGGCGCGCACGTCTTCTCCGGCGGAGTGCTGGATGCGGCCGACCGCTCGGCGGACTGGCTGGGCCTCTTCGCGCCGCACCACGGGCCGCCGCGCTTCGGCCTGGGCCCGGCGCCATTCAGCCGCACCGCTTTCCCGTCGCTGCCCGACACCGATGACCACAAGACCGACAACACTGGGACGCTGCCTGAGGACGTAGCCTTCCGCATCTGCGCCGTGCGGGAGGCCTTTGAGGAGGCGGGCGTGCTGCTGCTGCGGCCCAGGACTTCCCCACCAGGCCCAGCACCCGGGCCTGGCCTCGCCCTGGAGCCACCGCCGGGCCTGGCCTCCTGGCGCGACCGCGTGCGCCAGGACCCGCGCCACTTCCTGCGGCTGTGCGCCCACCTCGACTGCACACCCGACATCTGGGCGCTGCACAACTGGAGCGCCTGGCTCACCCCTTTCTTGCGGGGCACCACTCGCCGCTTTGACACGGCCTTCTTCCTGTGCTGCCTGCGCGAGCCGCCGCCCGTCTACCCCGACTTGGCGGAGGTGGTGGGCTACCAGGTAAGGCCTGCTCAGGGCCTTGCTGCGGACCGACCTTAAGAAACCCTGCCTTTGTCTTTCACAGTGGTCATCTCCATCAGAGGCAACTGAAAGTTTCTTATCAAAAGAAATTTGGTTGCCACCCCCACAGTTCTACGAAGTGAGAAGACTTGCAAACTTTGCCTCTCTCTCTGACTTGCACAAATTTTGTTTGGGTCGTGCATTAGAAGGACTGGAAAGGTGGCTGCCGATCATCTTGTTAACTGCTGATGGGATGGTCCATCTTTTACCAGGTAAACCAGTGAAGCATCGGTGCTTTTGTTAGTAAAAATAAAATCAGATTTTTTCCTTTTTCAGGTGATGAGCTATATTTAGAAGATTCAGACTTTTTGGAAAATCTTATGTCTACTGAAAAAAAGACTGAGGAAATCATGAAGGAAGGCAAGCAGTTTCACCGGATAGTGACATACCATCGCCACCTTTATGATATCCACGTGACTGTTCAGCCAAAGTATAAACACGTTTATCCTAAGAACTCTGTAGTAAGAAAAAGCCATTTGTAGGGTGCTTAAGCTTGTTTGTAAAATGGCCTACTTGAAGTCCTCATGAATAATGAGGGTTGACTTTCATTTGCTTGAAACTTAAGGAAGTTTGTGCCTATAAAAGTTACTGCAATTCAGTATTTCTTTATTTTTTTCGAGACAGAGTCTCAATCTGTCGCCCAGGCTGGAGTGCAGTGGCATGATATAGGCTCACTGGAAGCTCTGCCTCAGGGGTTCATGCCATTCTCCTGCCTCAGCCTCCCGAGTAGCTGGGACTACAGGCGCCCGCCACCATGCCCAGCTAATTTTTTTTTGTATTTTTAGTAGAGACGGGTTTTCACCGTGTTAGCCAGGATGGTCTCAATCTCTTGACCTCGTGATACGCCCGCCTTGGCCTCCCAAAGTGCTGGGATTACAGGTGTGGGCCACCACACCCAGCCTTTTTTTTTTTTTTTTTTTTTTTTTTTGAGACAGAGTGTCTCACTCTTGCCCAGAACCCAGGCTGGAGTGCAGTGGCCCAATCTCGGCTCACTGCAACCTCCACCTCCCAGGTTCCAGCGATTCTCATGCCTCAGCCTCCTGAGTAGCTGGGACTATAGGCATGCACCACCATGCCCCACTAAATTTTGTATTTTTAGTAGAAACAGAGTTTCACCATGTTGGCCAGGCTGGTCTCGATCTCCTGACCTCATGATCTGCCCGCCTTGGCCTCCCAAAGTGTGGGATTACAGGCGTGAGCCACTGTGCCCAGCATGGTGTTTCTTATATCAGGTGTTTTAGGGAGCTCGCTTGCTTATTCCATTCTTTAATCCTTACAGTGTGCCACACGTATAAAGTTTATAACGTATTAATGATCTCATTACCCAAAACCAGAACATAATTTCACAAGGGTTCCTACTTCTGTATTGTTTTATTATCTCAAAAATTTAAATAACATGTTCTGCTGTTTATTGTTCTTGTTATCCACTGTATTAGCACCTTCCCTGATGTGCTTTGGAGGTTGATCAATGAATTTCTGAGACTTTCTGCTGGAATTACTTTAAGGGTGTCTTATTAGATGATGAAAAGTTGGCTGAGACACCCTTCAAGTGACCATGTCATTGTTTTCTTGCTATGTCTTTAGCTTAATGATTAAGATACAATTCTTTTTAAAATCAAATGGTATTAGTTATTATGTTTCCCAAATTAGAAATCGATTTTAGTTAACATTTTATTTTATTTTATTCTATTTTATTTATTTTTGAGACAGAGTCTCGCTCTGTTGCCCAGGCTGGAGTACAATGGCGCAATCTCAGCTCACTCCAATCTCCGCCTCCCAGGTTCAAGCGATTTTTCTGCCTCAGCCTCCCGAGTAGCTGGGATTACAGGCACCCACTACCATGCCCAGCTAATCTTTGTATTTTTAGTAGAGACGGGGTTTCACCATGTTGGCCAGTCCGGTCTCGAACTTCTGACCTGAGGTGATCTGCCCACCTTGGCCTCACAAAGTGCTGAGATTACAGGCTTGAGCCACCACGCCTGGCCTAGTTAGCATTTTAAAGAAACACAAAGCCATAACAAAAACCATCATTGTTTGTATTCCACACTGTTAATGAATGTAAAGAGGTTAGAAATGTAGTGTTTGATTAATGATGTTTATTTTTACTGTATTTAATATGAGTAATTTTTCATCATCTTTCAAGAGGAATAATGTTTATTGATTAAAGGTGAGAAATGATAGTTAAGACACCAATTCCATGTCCAGATCTTTGACTGTATCATGCATTGTACAATTGATTTCATATTTTATGAAATGCCTTAATTTTCCTACTATAACATAAAGACAATGATGAATAAAGTTTATGTGTATGATTAAATCCAGATTAGAGAACTATATCTAGCACAGCAG